GGCCGGGACCTGCGGCACGGCCAGGGCCTGGGGCTGGAACCTGGGTGGGACTGAGCCCAGAAATCTGGCTGGAGTGACGGGGGCGGGGACTGGGCAGCGAGGAACAGAGCTGGCTAAGGAGCCCCGCCCAGTGCGCCCGTGTACTGACCACGGCTCCGCCCTCCTCCCCGCCGCCCTTCCGCAGGGTGTTCTTCGAGATCGGCAGCACCACCACGACGCTGACCATTCGCCGGGCCACGCCTCAGGACAGCGGCAAGTACGAGGTGTACGTGGAGAACAGCCTGGGCATGGACCAGAGCTTCGCTCGCGTCGACGTGGCCTGAACGGCACCCCCGGACCTTCCGCCCTGGCGCCGAGCCCGGGGGTGGTGGGACCCACAGCCCTCCACCAGCTTGCTTAATAAAGCTGCTCTCTGACCCTCCGCGTCTGTCCTGCTCTTCCGCGTCGCCATTCCCTCTCCCCCGCACCAGCGCCCACACGTATTCCAGACCCCCACGCCAAGGTCACAGCCTGTTGGAGTCACAGGGAGGTCTGGAGAGCGCCTAGCGCCGTGCTGCATTTCAGACAGTCAAACTGATAAGAGTTGCCCTCGCCGTCCAAGGCGCCCTCACTTCCCAGCGGTACCGCCGGCTGGGCCTGGGACTCCGCCTTCTCCGCTTTTGAGCGCCTCCAGCCCCAGCCCCTTGTGGCTGTTTGCCCCTGGCCCCGCCCCTTCCAGGGCTGGCCACACACCCCTGCTGTCCTTAGTCCCGTTTTCCTGTGGGACCCAGTTCCTCACTTCGGCTGCTGCCCCGAGGCCGATTCCCCAACAGCTCGGGTCCCAGTCTTAAGTTCCAGGCTGGGCTTCTCAGGCCCCACCCTTCTTCGCATTTAACCCCGCCCCGCGATCCCTTGGTCACACCCCTGGACTTCAGCACCTCTTTCCTCTCCCATAAAGTTAGAAAGCGGGTAAAGGGTCAGACTACAATTCCCGGCAGACCCTGCGAATGAGTTCTCGCGACTTGCGAGAAGACACGTGCGCGGAAGGAGCTTGCAGTAGCGGGCGGCAGAGCTGGAGTGAAGGGAGCTAGTGGTAAAGGGAGCTGGTGGAGGGGTGGCGGCAGGGGTAAGGGGCAGGGGACACCCTCTAGACGGAGAGCGGGCTCCGAGGTCCTGGCTGGCCCTCGGTGCGCCCGCCCCTGTGTTGGTCCCACAATCCCTGGCAATGAGAGGCCAGGGTTTATTGGACAGAGTCAGTTGTGGGGTTCAGAGGGTCAGCAATCAATCAATCCTCCGAATCCAGAGATTTAGACCCAGTCGTCCGTATTAGGACTGGAGGGGGGTCAATAGGTTCAGTGTTTGAGATGCCAAGGGAACCTGTCTTTTGATTTGGGGTTCAACATACAGAGGTTAGTTTTAGGATTCATGTTTAGCATATAGATCTGAGCTTGATTTCTCTGTTGGAATTTGAAGTTTAGGTAGCAGTCACCATTATGCTCAAAGCGGTGATCCTGATTGGAGGCCCTCAAAAGGGTGAGGTGCCAGGGGAATGGGGGGAGGAGGTTAGGCCGAAATGTTCTCCTCTCTCCTCTCCCAGGAACTCGCTTCAGACCTTTGTCTTTTGAGGTGCCCAAACCATTGTTTCCTGTGGCAGGGGTCCCTATGATCCAACACCATATTGAAGCCTGTGCCCAGGTAACCTCAGGGGCTCCCCTCTCTCACCTCACTTCTTCATCCCAGCCTCTTCCCTTGTCCTCAGGTCCCTGGAATGCAGGAGATTCTGCTCATTGGCTTCTACCAACCTGATGAGCCCCTCACCCAGTTCCTAGAAGCCGCCCAGCAGGAGTTTAACCTTCCAGTCAGGTGTTTGTGCACACACTCGTATATGGGGGGGTCACTGAGCTGGCTCTCGGGTCCCTGGGGACAGGTACCTGCAGGAATTTGCCCCCCTAGGCACAGGGGGTGGTCTTTACCATTTTCGAGACCAGATCCTGGCTGGGAGCCCCGAGGCATTCTTCGTGCTCAATGCTGATGTCTGCTCCGACTTCCCCTTGAGTGCTATGTTGGAAGCCCACCGACGCCAGCGTCACCCTTTCTTACTCCTTGGCACTACGGTGAGGGGGTCAGGAGGGCTGGAGGGTGTAGAGGGTCACTGTCTCGGGTGTGTCTGTCTTTCAGGCTAACAGGACGCAATCCCTCAACTACGGCTGCATCGTTGAGAATCCACAGACACACGAGGTGAGAGCAGAGTGGGGGCTGGGTGGGTGCCTCTTCTACTGAACCCAGCCTGCTCTGTCCTCAGGTATTGCACTATGTGGAGAAACCCAGCACATTTATCAGTGACATCATCAACTGCGGCATCTACCTCTTTTCTCCTGAAGCCTTGAAGCCTCTTCGGGATGTCTTCCAGCGTAATCAGCAGGATGGGCAATTGTGAGGCAGGCCCCATAGCCCTGTGACCCCAATTTCTTTCTGTGACTGTCTCTGCCCTCACCAGCTGCCTTGCTCTGGGGTGAGTCTGTCTGTGTTTCATTCCATCCAATGGGACTAATGTCAGCATTCTTCCTCTCTGCCAGGGAGGACTCACCAGGCTTGTGGCCAGGGGCAGGTACCATCCGCCTAGAGCAGGATGTGTTTTCAGCCCTGGCAGGGCAGGGCCAGATATACGTGCATCTCACTGATGGTATCTGGAGTCAGATCAAGTCCGCAGGGTATGGAAGGCTGGGTCCCCTGGGGATTGAAACCCTGAGCCCCTGTCCCCCTTGCGGTCCCCAGTTCAGCCCTCTACGCCTCCCGCCTCTACCTGAGCCGATACCAGGACACTCACCCAGAACGGCTGGCCAAGCACACCCCAGGGGGCCCATGGATCCGAGGTACCCAGCCTGCCCCAATTCCTAACCTTTGGCTTCCACCCCAGCCCTCTGAACCAGGATTCTTGACCTCGAGTCCAGAGTTAAAGCCTCAATCCCTGCCCCTTCCTGATCAAATTCGGTTTGGGATATTTGCCCCCAGGGCCTCTCTTCTGCTTCTAGGGAATGTGTACATCCACCCGACCGCCAAGGTGGCCCCCTCGGCTGTGGTGAGCACTGGTCCCAGCCCCAGGGAGGGAAGCCAGGGCTTATGGTGTGTGCTTCTCTCCACAGCTGGGCCCCAACGTCTCCATCGGGAAGGGGGTGACCGTGGGTGAGGGTGTGCGGCTCCGGGAGAGCATCGTCCTCCATGGAGCCACTTTGCAGGTAGGTACCAGCATACACAGCAGCATGTGACATTCCCCTTACCTTTCACTGTCCTCTTTGGCAGGAGCACACGTGTGTTCTGCATAGCATCGTGGGCTGGGGGAGCACCGTGGGACGCTGGGCCCGCGTGGAGGGTACCCCCAGTGACCCTAACCCCAACGATCCCCGAGCCCGCATGGACAGTGAGAGCCTCTTCAAGGACGGGAAGCTGCTGCCTGCTATCACCATCCTGGGTATGGCTTCCTGGGGGCCAGGGCTGGGGGAAGACCTCCCCTGGTGCCCTCATCCATGCTGCAGGCTGCCGAGTCCGGATCCCTGCCGAGGTGCTCATCCTGAACTCGATTGTTCTGCCACACAAGGAGCTGAGCCGAAGCTTCACCAACCAGATCATCCTCTGAGTAGGGCTGCCAGAAGGCCCCCAGCTCCTACCCACTCCCCTTGAGGCTGCTGCCTGCTTGGCCAGCCTCTGTCCAGAAAGGACCAGAGAAAGCCAGGCTGGATCGTCACATGCCGGGGAGCAATGTGGATGGCCTGGGGACTCCTGGGTTTTCTCCCTCCCGACTCCCTAATAAACCCCGTGAACCTTGGAGCCAGCACAGACTGTACTTATGTCTGGGCTGG